ATTTTTTAGAGACGAGGTCTCACTATGTTGTCTAGGCTGGTCTTCAACTCCGGAGCTAAAGCGATCCTCCAGCCTCGGCCTCCCAAAGTGCTGGGATTACAGGCGTGAGCCACCGTGCCCGGCACAATTCATTTTTTATTAAATCAACAGAGTTTACAATATGACCATCTAAACATTGTTGACTAATGAGCTAAGATATTGTTGACTAATAAGCTATGATTATTTACCTTATTGTACAACCTTTTGTTTTCTCCAGTGTCGAAAACAGCATCATTTTTTATTTGCTTTTTTTTTTTTTTTAATATATTTTTTGAGACGGAGTCTTACTCTGTCGTCCAGGCTGGTGTGCAGTGGCGCGATCTCAGCTCCCTGCAACTTCCGCCTCCCGGGTTCAAGCGATTCTCCTGCCTCAGCCTCCCCAGTAGCTGGGATCACAAGCGCCCACCACCATGCCCGGCTAATTTTTGTATTTTTAGTAGAGATAGGGTTTCACTATGTTGCCCAGGCTGGTTTCAAACTCCTGACCTCAGGTGATCCCCTCGCCTCGGCCTCCCAAAGTGCTGGGATTACAGGCGTGAGCCACTGCGCCCGGCCGTCATTTGCTTAATTTTCTACGCATCACCCAAATGTTCCAACAGACGTGTGGTAAAAGCCTCTGAATATCATTGTCCGCGTACTCAGAAGTATCAGATAATCCACCACAAATCAATAAAATTTTAGAAGTTTAAGTCGGTGAAGGAAATTGGACCCGGTACTTTCGGAGCCGGCTGCCCTGCTCTCCATCAGCAGGCGTTCCTGCATCTCATCTGACCTCCTCCGTCCAGAAAGGCGTAGGGACCTGCCCCAGGACGTCTGCGCGGCGAGGAGCATGGGAGAAGAGAGGGAGTGCAGGGCGCCCCTCGGTGGCGGGGAGCCTCCAGGACCTCACCAACCGGTCCCCTCGCTGCGCCCCGTCCGGCTCGCACTCCCGGCCCCGCCCACCCCTCGGGGCCCCTCCCGAGACCACGCCCCTTCCGCGGCCGTTGCTCCGCGCTTCTGCTTCCGGCGGCGCTGGTGGTGGCGCGCGGCGCGGCGCGGCGATGGCGGCGGGTGGCAGCGATCCGCGGGCTGGCGACGTAGAGGAGGACGCCTCACAGCTCATCTTTCCTAAAGGTTGGGCTCGGGGCTGCCAGACTCCCCCGCGCTTTCAGCTGCCATTTATGCTTCTTACAAATAGAGTTTGAAACAGCTGAGACACTTCTAAATTCAGAAGTTCATATGCTTCTGGAACATCGAAAGCAGCAGAATGAGAGTGCAGAGGACGAACAGGAGCTCTCAGAAGTCTTCATGAAAACATTAAACTACACAGCCCGTTTCAGTCGTTTCAAAAACAGAGAGACCATTGCCAGTGTTCGTAGGTGAGTGCTAAAAGAAAGTTTTTATTAATCCATATTTTGATTTTTTTTTTTTCCTTTTGATTAGCTTGCTACTCCAGAAAAAGCTTCATAAGTTTGAGTTGGCCTGTTTGGCCAACCTTTGCCCAGAGACTGCTGAGGAGTCCAAGGCTCTAATCCCAAGGTTAGTACCAGTTGTGATAAGTTCTCTGTATACAAATCACTCATTTCTTTTCATTTTCTTGTAGCTTGGAGGGACGGTTTGAAGATGAGGAGCTGCAGCAGATTCTTGATGATATCCAGACAAAGCGCAGCTTTCAGTATTAATCTCCAAACATCACTGCTGCTCGGAGAAACCACATCCCCAGGCATAACACCACCTTCCCACTGTCTGGGGCTGACTTGCACAGAAATTCTGTTGAAGACAGTTGAGAATTCCTTTGGAGAAAACAGCCCAGCTTGGCGTGGGGTTAGGTTGCTGTTTCAAATAACTCACAGGCCCAGGTGACATGGAATCTTGGAGCAGCCTTGTGCAGTGGCAGCCAGTGGCTTCCTGAACGTGCCTCTGCGAAGTGTGAGATGAGGGGTCACATAACCACACTGTTGACTACCTCATTCCTGGTTTTTGGCCTCCACATCATCTTTTTTCTTAATATTTCATGTTTTAATTTCAGGGTGTTTATACTTTTTGAAACTAGACCAGAAGATAGTAGACTTTATAGAGAAAGACCAGTTTTACCTAGATACTAAAGGAAGAATTAAACCGCTGTTAGTTTGAAATGCTTTTTTTTTTTTTTTTTAAATGGAGATAGGGTCTTAACTCTTGTCCAGGCTGGAGGAGTGCAGTCGTACAGTCATGGCTCACTGAAGTCTTGACCCCGCTGCCTCAGCCTCCCAAATAACTGGGGCCACAGGTGTGCACCACAACTCTCAGCTAATTTTTAAAATTTTTTATAGAGGTGGGGTTTTACTATGCTGTCCAGACTGGTCTTAAACTCCTGGGCTCAAGTGATCCCCCTGCCTTGGCCTCCCAAACTGGTGAGATTACAGGCATGAGCCACCACAACTGGCCTGAAATTCTTAAAGGATGGGAGTGTCGATGACAGCACCTTGGCATCGTTGTGCCTAACCTGGGAGACGGAAGAAGCACGCCATGGGAAGTGTTTACACTTGGGGACAAGTGCTAAGTATTGTGGAGCCCATAGCCCCTTGAGATAGATGGCTACTTTGCCTTTCTTCTTGAACTGTCTTGCAGAATGTGGATTTGGGGTAAGTGGTCTTGAAGGATTCATTTAGTCACCCTCAAATTAAGATTTTTACTTCATCTTTCTTGGGCCTGCACCTCCAAGATAACAAAGAAGAAGCAATGGTCGTGCCAAAGAGGTCCACAACCAGGTGTGCACTGTTCACTGCAGCCCATTTGCTGTATGAACTGTGGTTGTTGTGTGCCCAATGACAAGGCTACTAAGAAATTCATCATTTGAAACGTAGAGGCCGCAGCAGTCAGCGATGTTTCTGAAATGAGCATCCTTGACGCCTGTGTACTTCCCAGGCTGGATGTGAAGCTACATTACCATGTGAGTTGTGCCATTCACAGCACAGTGGTGAGGAATTGAGCTCATGAAGCAGGCAAGGACCGAACACCTCCACCCCAACGTAGACCTGCAGGTGCTGCCCCATGACCTCCACCAAAGCCCATATAAGGAGCGGAGTTGTTAAGGACTGAAGAAAAACTTCTCTGGAGAAAAATAAAATTGCAATTCTACTTAAAAAAATTTTTTTTTTTTTTTACTTCATAGGCCAGGCTTGAAGTTCTGAACACTTTGAAGTCTCCAATTATGAGAGATCCAGTCTAAGCCTCTGGCCTGCTAATTAGCAATAAGTGCTTTATTTGGAAGGAGGGAGTCATCCACTCTTGAGCCACTGCAGTGAAGTCACTTGATCTCAGTCTGGGGGAAAACACTTCAATAGCTAAACATTCTAGCTTTGATTTTTCTGAAGGGAATACACTTGTTTTCAATTTTGGGGTTTTTCTTTGGGGCACTTGCTTGACTCTGTATGAACTTGTGATCCAAGGAAAAAGGAGAAAGAACAGTGTTGGCTTTTAAAATCAGGATGGTTTTATGTTTGCTACGAAATAAGGCAAGAATAAAAAATTCTTATTTTTATTTATTTATTTATTTTTTGAGATAGAGTCTGGCTGTGTTGCCCAGGATGCAATGGCGCAATCTTGGCTCACTGCAACCTCTGCCTTCTGGGTTCAAGTGATTCTCCTGCCTCAGCCTCCCAAGTAGCTGGGATTACAGGTACCTGCCACCACGCCTGGCTAATTTTTTGTGTTTTTAGTAGAGACAGGGTTTCACCACGTTCGCCAGGCTAGTCTTGAACTGACCTCAAGTGATCCTCCCACCTCGGCTTCCCAAAGTGCTGGGATTACAGGCGTGAGCCACCGGCCAATCTTTTTATCCTTGAGCAACTTCGCTTCTTTGAGCCTCATTGGTGTTCTCAATTGTGAAATATGGATAATAGTATCTGCCCCATGGGTATTTTGAGAAGGTTGAATGAACAGGAAATTATTACAAAGAGCCTAGAGGTGTCTGATATATAGTATGTTCCAGTAAATGTTCACTATTCTTAGCATCTCAGGCAGATGAGCTAGTATAGATAGATGATTAAGTCAGCTTGCTTCATAGAAATTAGTGCAAGAATTTGTTAGCCTACCAACTGATAGTATCAGACTTGGAAAATAAATGAAATTGGGCCAGGCGTGGTGGCTCACCCTTGTAATCCCAGCGCTTTCAGAGGCCGAGGCAGGCGGATCACCTGAGGTTGGGAGTTTGAGACCATCCTGACCAACATGGAGAAACCCCGTCTCTACTTAAAATACAAAATTAGCGGGGCGTGGTGGCGCATGCCTGTAATCTCAGCTACTCTGGAGGCTGAGGCAGGAGAATTGCTTGAACCTGGGAGGCAGAGGGGGTGGCGAGCCAAGATTGCACCATTGTACTCCAGCCTAGGCAACAAGAGCGAAACTGTCTCAAAAAAAAAAAAAAAAAAAAAGTGAAATTGCTTACCCAAATCTACAGTTAACTTTCGTTTTTTAATGCTTGATGAATTTGCATGTCATTCTTGGGCAGTGGCCATGCTGTCTTCTCTGTATTGTTCCAATTTGGGTATATGTGCTGCCAAAGTGAGTACTGCAGAATTATTTCTTGAGAGAGGCACTTACATGTGCTGATTGGCACTAAAGCAGTGGAATGGGAAGAAGAGACTTGGAAGGCAGCCCAGACGATCCAGGCGTGTGCTAGATGGCAACTGAGGAGCACGGTGCTACCATCTTTACTGGTGTTTCCACCTATGTGCCAGGGGTTCTGTGAGCTACCTGAGAATACTGAAGTATATAATGCTCTGGCACATAGTTAGGCACTAATCAGTGGTATTTATCAAGGTGATTAAAAGCAGATTTAAAAAGCAGCTCACAGTTGGGCGCGGTGGCTCACACCTGTAATCCCAGCACTTTGGGAGGCCGAGGCGGGTGGATCACCAGAGGTCAGAAGTTCGAGACCAGCCTGGCCAACGTTGTGAAACCCTGTCTCTACTAAAAATACAAAAATTGGCCACGTGTGGTGGCGGGCACCTGTAATCCTAGCTACTTGGGAAGCTGAGACAGGAGAATTGCTTGAACCCGGGAGGTGGAGGTTGCAGTGAGCCAAGATCATGCCATTGCACTCCAGCCTGGGCAACAAGAGCGAGACTCCATCTTGAAAAAAAATAAAATAATAAAAAGCAGCTCATACTAGGGAACTTGGTAAAGCAACCTCATGCTGTTGTAGGTTGAAAGCCTGGTCAGCTATTCTGCAAGACAGTCAAAAATTGTTTACAGGGCTGGACAGCATATTGCTATTGAAAAATAGCTATTAGGAGACCTTGCACAATTTGTGAAACATTGTTAGGCTCATTGTACTGTGTAAAATCAGGAAAGAATTTGGGAACATACTGATACAACAAAAAGATAGGTTGTCAAACCCTCACTTCACCAGAAAGCTAAATTAACCAGATAAGTCTTTCTGAAAGTTTTAGTGTCTTAGTTTGTTCCTGCGCTGTAACAGAATACCTTAGACTGGGTAACCTATAAATAATAGGAATTTATTTCTCACAGTTTTGGAGGCTGGCAAATGCAAGATCCAGGTGCTGGTACGTTCAGTGTCTGGCAAGGGCGGCTTTCTGGTCCAAGATGGTGCCTTTTTTTCTGCATCTTCCATAGGGAATGAACACTCCTTATGGTAGAAGGGATGGAAGGACCAGGCTTTTTTTTTTTTTTTTTTTGGATACAGCAGGATCTTGCTCTGTCGCCCAGGCTGGAGTGCAGTGGCATGATTAAGGTTCACTGCAGCCTCAATCTCCCACTCTCCAGCGATCATCCCACCTCAGCCTCTTGGATAGCTGGGACCACAGGCACGAGCTACCATGCCTGGCTAATTTATTTTTTGTAGAGACGGGGTTTCGCCATGTTGCCCAGGCTGGTCTGGAATTTCTGACCTCTAGCAGTCCACCTGTTTCCGCCTCCCAAATGCTGAGATTAGAGGCATGAGTCACTGCACCCAGCCCGCAGCCTCTTTTATAAGGGCATTAATCCCCTTCATGAGGGATATTCTCTCATGACTTAATCACCTGCCAAAGACCCCACCTCTTAATACTACATCAGTGATGGGTTCAATGTATCAATTGGGTGGGAGGGGGCACATTCAGACCATAGCATCTAGTCATTCTGGTTTTATTAAGATTTATTAGACCTGAGGCATGAAAAATAGCATACTGGATGGGACTTCAGCATCGATGAGTTGCCTTAGTAATACTGTTAATAAAAAGCACTAAATATGCCACTGGTGTCAGATAATTTTTTTACAAAAAAT